TCACTCAGGACCCCTGGAGCTCAGCACATCGTGACGCCACAACCCCACAGCCCCATCTCCCCGTCCACACTTGAGGAGCTACAGACTTCAAGAGGCAGACCCCTGGGTCGCAACCCCGGCCCCCACCTCTCCGTGGTGCGGTGACCTTGGGCTGCTCACTTCCCTCTCCAAAAGGCTCAGAACAAGGCCAGGCACCCTCGTGCTCCGCTGCTCATCCCTCCCCTGCTGCCCTGAGACCCTGCAGGCTCAGCGCCAGGGGACGCACCCCGCTGCGCTCCGACCCGCGTGAGCCCCAGGCCAGTACTGCCCTGGTACCCTTGCCCCAGGACGGGGGCCGCGGGGCGCCTTCTCCAGGAGGGGGCTCCGGGTCTCCTCAGAAGCCGGTGGCTCAGAAGGTCAGGGTCCCCGCGGCCGCCCGACCTCAGAGCTGGGTCAACTCCCGGAATGGCCCCTCCCCACACCCGGGCTCCCCTCTCGCAGCGCAGCGGCCTCAGAGACCAGGCCCAGGCACGCGGCTCCCTCCGCTAGAAACGTCGGGCCCGGGCCGCCTCGCCGGGCAGACGAGACTCGGAGGAGCGACGCGGCGCCGGGATCCATCACGACCCCCCGACCCCGCCCCGAGCTCCATCCCACCAACCCGCGACCCCACCCCCGCCCCCGTCCCCGCCCCGAGCTCCATCCCGACACCGACCCCGCTCCGCCCTCCCCCGGCCCCTGCCCGGCGCCCCCAGCGGCCTCGGCCTCCGGCGCCACGTGACGCGCGCCCACCGTGTCCCGAACCTCCCGCCCCGGGCAGCCCCCTCGCGGACGCTCTTCGGACACTGGCCCCGGCCGCCGGGCCTCACCTTCGGCGGCGCCGCTGGCCACGAGCAGACAGGCGGGCCTGTTAGGGAGCCGCTCGGACGCCATGGCTCGGGCTCGGCGCTGGGTCTGCGCGTGCGCGGCGTCTGGGCGCGCCCGGGAGTTCGCGGGTCACGTGCCCTGGCGGCCGGGGGCGGAGCCGGGTGGGACTGGGCGCCTGCGCGTTCGTACCCGGTCCGGGTCGGCTGGGCTGCCCGCCGCTCCGCGCGCCCGGGCGGTCGCAGGTCGCGCCTGCTTTGGCCCCGGCGGGTTCGGCATCCGAGCCTGGCAGGGGCCAATAGGTAGGGTCGCGAGGGTCCTCCCCGGCCGCATGTTTTTCTTTTTTTTTTTTTTTTTTTGAGACAGGGCCTCTGGAGTGCAGTGGCGTGATCTCGGCTCACTACAGCGTCTGCCTACCGTGTTCAAGCGATCCTCCCACCTCAGCCTGTTGAGCAACCGGGACCCCAGGTGCACACTCCACCACGCCCAGCTAATTTTTTTGTGTTTTGGGTAGAGAGGGGGTCTCACTGTGTTGTCCAAGCTGGTCTCGAACTCCTGATCTAAAGCGATCTGCCTGCCTTGGCCTCCCAAAGTGCGAGGACTACAGGCGTGAGCCACCGCGCCTGGCCTGAAGCAGTTTTTCCTTAGACTGTAGTTGGAGGGGGTGAGACCACGTGGAGTGGTTGGCAGACAGGCAGGCACCCTTTGAGGCCAAAAGGGCGCTTGAGACAGAGCCAGCAGGCGAGCGGGCCGCCCAGGTCCCTGGCCCCCTGCTGCCAGTATGAAGGTCCCACCAAGCCTCTGCTCCAACCAGGGGAACCGTCATGGTTGGGAACAGCCAAGGTGAGGAATTCTGTGGGTCACACCCCCTGAAAACCACTGGCCTCCGCCGGGCGCGGTGGCTCACGCTTGTTATCCCAACACTTTGGGAGGCCCAGGCGGGTGGATCACGAGGTCAGGAGTTCAAGACCAGCCTGGCCAAGATGGTGAAACCCCGTCTCTACTAAGAAAAATACAAAAATTAGCAGTGGCAGCACCTGTCATCCAAGCTACTTGGGAGGCTGAGGCGGGAGAATCACGTGAACCCAGCGGGGGCAGAGGTTGCAATGAACCAAGATTGCGCCACTGCACTCCAGCCTGGGCGACAGATTGAGACTCCTTCTCAAAAAAAAAAAAAAGCCACTGGCCTCTGGCTCCCCCTGGCCCAGCCTGGAGAAGGGTCCCTGACCCCCGTCAGACAAGCAGTGCACCCTGCCTCACCTGACACAGAGCCCTCCCACCACAGGGGAAGTGGGAGCTGGGAGCTCCTGGTACAGGCAAGGCCGAGAGTTGGGTTAGGGAGCAGAGGACGGAGCTGAGTGAGTGTCCAGTGTTAGGTGGGTGGGGGTGTTAGTGGATGGAGGTGTCTGAAGCCTCGCAGGCCTGCGGTCACACCACAGGCTGGGCCTAGCCGCTTGGAGAGCTTTCTGGATCTGCACAGGATCTTGTCCCCCACAGACACACACTGTGGGCCTCAAACCCGGGAGCAGGAGGGGCAGGTTGGAGCAGGTCTACCTGCTTGCCCAGCCCCACCTGCACTGGCCCCAAGGTGTCCCTGATGGAGCTGAGCTGGACCAGCCACAGGTGCAGGGCTGAGTCTGCAGCAGCCCCCTCCCCATTCCTCTTCCCCTCCCCCAAGTTAGAACAGCAGTATGGAGGAGGAAGCTGGAAGCCAGGCTTGGCCCTCACGCTGGCGGCAAGTCTAATGCGTGTGTGTGCACCTGTGTCCACAGGTGGTGTGCCCCCTAGTGTACCCTTGGGTCCCCACCGTAGTCCAAGGTGTCATGTCTGTGTGTGGGCATCGCTGGTTCCCGGCACAGCCAATCCTGGGAAAGTGCATGTCCCTCATGGCATTCGGAGTCAGGGTGGCCAGCCAGGGCCCCACCAGCAAGCCATAGCATCAGCCCAAGGGCAGCAGCCAGCCAGGAGGCAGGAACCGCACCCGAAGTTCCTAGGCGTCCCGAGTCTCCTGTGGGCAAGATCACCCTTGTACCCTCACTGCTGAGCCCTGGAGTGTGGGTGCCCCCAGGTGGTCTGTTGCTGCTCCGCTACTCCGCAGCAGCCCCCAACCCTGTGTGCCCACCCAGGGTGCCGCCATCTCCTCCCCTGCAAGAGGCCAGCCTCTGCTCCGCGCCTCTCTATCCCCAGCAGGTGGGAAAGGGTGCTTCCAGGGTACTGCTATCTCCCCCGCTCCAAGAGGCCAGCCTCTGCTCCCCGCCTCTCTACCCCTGGCTGGTGGGAAAGGGTGCTCCTCAGGCCCTGTTTAGGGCTGACATTGGGCCAGGTGACAGGACACCTGGGCATGATTGGGCAGCTATTGGGGAGCCATGGGCAGAGCACCTGAGGTCTGCAGTCAGCAGCCCAGTCCGGGTGATGCCTCCTGGGAAGGGGCCCAGACTTGGGGGTAACGGCGTCACTGATGTGGGTCCCTGGCCCCACTGTGGGGTGTCCAGGGTTGTGCCTATTGGACCGCCCGCCTCACCATCCCACGCTACTGAGCCTCCTTCCTCAGCCATTGTCCAGCTTCGTGTCAAGTCCTGGCGTGGGGCTCACCGCCTGCCCCTTGACCGTGGAGTTCGGACGCGTCTCACAGTGAGTGCCCCAGCAGAGCAGGGTTGGGTGCTGAGCATCAGCAGCTCTGCCAGAGCAAGTGGCAATTCCCTGGAACCTGGGGTCTTGCCTTTGTTTGGAGACCGAGAGACTCACAGTGTGGGAGGGTCACAGGACATGTCATCAGCAGTGAAAAGGTTTTGTTCCGTTTCCTGCCTTCAGAACTTGCACGTGCTGGAATCCAAGGATGGGTGGGAGAGGGGCCGTTCCTGGAGATGTCTGCCCTTCGGGGCTGGCCCATGCCACAGGACCTCCCATCACCCCTGCTGCCTTGGTTGGTGAATTCGGGGCATGCTGAGCCTTTCCCTTGCAGCCTTTGCACTTGCTACTCTTCCCTCCGCTTATCAAACTCCTAACCATCCCTCGAAGTCCATGGGCACCAGAAGCACCGCCTCAGAGACTCACAGACTCAGATGTACAGATGTCCCTCAGTATCCATGCGGAATTGATTCCAGGACCCCTGCAGATGCTCAAGTCCCTGCTATAAAATAGTGTAGTGTTTGGCCAGGCATGGTGGCTCACGCCTGTAATCCCAGCACTTTGGGAGGCCAAGGCGGGTGGATCACCTGAGGTCAGGAGTTTGAGACCAGCCTGGCCAACATGGTGAAACCCCATCTCTACTAAAAATACAAAAATTAGCTGGGCGTGGTGGTGGGAACCTGTAATCCCAGCTACTCAGTAGGCTGAGGGAGGTGAATTACTTGAACCCAGGAAGCGGAGGTTGCAGTTATCCAAGATTGCGCCACTGCACTCCAGCCTGGGCGACAGAGCAAGACTTGGTCTCAAAAAAAAAAGGGCGGGGGGCTGTGCGCAGTGGCTCACACCTGTAATCCCAACAGTTTGGGAGGCTGAGGCGGGGGGATCACGAGGTCAGGAGTTCGAAACCAGCCTGAAACCCCGTCTCTACTAAAAATACAAAAAATTAGCCGGGCATGGTGGCGTGCCTGTAATCCCAGCTACTTAGGAGGCTGAGGCAGGAGAATCGCTTAAACCCAGGAGGCGGAGGTTGCAGTGAGCAGAGATCATGCCATTGCACTCTAGCCTGGGCGACAGAGCAAGACTCCATCTCAAAAAAAAAAAAATGGTGTAGTGTTTGCATATAACCTACACGTGTCCTTCTGTGTACTTTAACTCATTTCTAGATTACTTATAATACCTAATACAATGTAACTGCTGTGGGAAGAGTTGCTATATTGTGTTGTTTAGGAAATAACAAGAAAAAAAAAAGCACAACCACCCATGTTTGTTTTTTCAAATATTTAACATCC